AGGGAGGCTGGGGGTCTCTGGGCCTTTCGCCAGCAGCCGCCCAGCCCAGGGTCTCTGATGCCAGGGAGGTCCATGTGTGCTCGGCCCCTCCTCTGAGCCCCTCAGCCCAGCCTTGTTTCTGCCTCCATGGCTATGGGGCCTGCACCCATCCGAGCCAGGCACTGGCTAGGGCAGGGAGGCTGCCTTGGGCTGGGGCCAGTCCCGGAATCCAGGCTCAGCTGGCACCGACAGGGAGGGGTTGTGGGAAGGTGACCAGCCGTGTGGAGAGCTTGGCGTCGGAGGGCATGGTGGGCACCAGCGCTGGTGGGATGTGGCGAGGGTGGTGGTGACTCATGGCGCGTGGCCCGTAGCTCTGAGGAGCATTTGCGTTTTCCTGTGGATTCACTGTAGCGCCTGGTCACAATGTTGCAGCATTTCCCTGGCTGCTTGTCTCGGAATTAATATCTATTTCCTGAAAAGAGAAATGAACTTTCTTGCAGTAAAATCTAAACAAATATTTATATTTATTTTCCACCTCCATGTCCTGTTTCAAACTTATTGTCCAGCCCAAGATTTTAAAAAGTCAGATTTTCTTTTGGTGTGAAGCAGGCTCAGGAGGAGGAGGAGGGGGAGGAAGAAGAGGAGGACGAGGAGGGGGAGGAAGCTGGGAATTGGGCTGAGCTTTCCTCGCTCATCCTTGCAGTGGCCACAGGGCCCTCTGCCCTCTCGTCTGCGTCAGGTCCTGAGTTCTGAGTCCAGAAGCCGTCGCTGTGCTGTTGGAGCCCACCAAGCCCGTCCCTTGTGGGGACAGCTCCCTCCAAGCCCCCCGGGGGGATGGACACTGAGGGTGGGGCAGGGGAGCAGGGGTAGGCCCCAGGCAGGTCCTCCCAGGGCCTGGGGAACACAGGGGCCCATCGAGGGCTCCCCAGACTCCCTCAGCCAGTTCTTCCCGAGAACAGAACAGTTAAAACCAAGCCCTCCGATGGAGGTGCGGGGAGAGGGCGTGGCTCCCGTCCCAGGAGGCAGGTGAGCTTCTGGGGATTCCAGTTCACCTGCCCCACAGCCGCACCCTGCCTGTGCCTGCACCCTGGGGAGCCCAGAGCCGGCAGGGGCCGAGGCGGTGGGACCTCGGGGGAGCTCAAGCCTCGACTGTCCCCTCGCTGGAGGCCAGAGGCCAAGATGATGTCCATGCTGGGCGGCTTGCAGAGGTAAGGGGGGCAGTTGGACCCCCCAGGTGGACGACTGGGCACTCATGGCCTGCCCTTTCCACAGATACTTCCGGGTCATCCTCCTCCTCCTCCTGGCCCTGACTCTGCTCCTGCTGGCCGGATTCCTGCACTCGGACTTAGAGCTGGACACACCGTAAGTCCTGCCCCCACCATAAGTCCTGCCCCTTGCTGAAGGCTGCGTGTGCCTTCCCTCCCAGCCTGTTTGGGGGCCAGGCTGAGGGGCCGCCGGTCACCAACATCATGTTCCTGAAGACGCACAAGACGGCCAGCAGCACGGTGCTCAACATCCTCTACCGCTTCGCCGAGACCCACAACCTGTCCGTGGCGCTGCCCGCCGGCTCACGCGTCCACCTGGGCTACCCCTGGCTCTTCCTGGCGCGCTACGTGGAAGGCGTGGGGTCGCAGCAGCGCTTCAACATCATGTGCAACCACCTGAGGTTCAACCTGCCTCAGGTACCGCGGGCCTGCTGGGGAGGAGGGCGGGCGGTCCGCAGCCCGCCTCTCTGTCGCCACACAGGTGCAGAAAGTCATGCCCAACGACACCTTCTACTTCTCCATCCTGAGGAACCCCGTGTTCCAGCTGGAGTCCTCCTTCATCTACTACAAAACCTACGCCCCCGCCTTCCGGGGCGCCCCGAGCCTGGACGCGTTCCTGGCCTCGCCGCGGACGTTCTACAACGACAGCCGCCACCTCAGGAACGTCTACGCCAAGAACAACATGTGGTTCGACTTCGGCTTCGACCCCAACGCGCAGTGCGAGGAGGGCTACGTGCGCGCGCGCATCGCCGAGGTGGAGCGGCGCTTCCGGCTGGTGCTCATCGCCGAGCACCTGGACGAGTCCCTGGTGCTGCTGCGGCGCCGGCTGCGCTGGGCGCTGGACGACGTGGTGGCCTTCAGGCTCAACTCCCGCAGCGCGCGCTCCGTGGCCCGCCTGTCGCCCGAGACCCGGGAGCGCGCGCGGAGCTGGTGCGCGCTGGACTGGCGCCTGTACGAGCATTTCAACCGCACCCTCTGGGCGCAGCTGCGCGCCGAGCTGGGGCCGCGGCGGCTGCGCGGGGAGGTGGAGCGGCTGCGCGCCCGGAGGCGCGAACTCGCGAGCCTGTGCCTGCAGGACGGCGGCGCGCTCAAGAACCACACGCAGATCAGAGACCCGCGCCTGCGCCCCTACCAGTCCGGCAAGGCCGACATCCTGGGTTACAACCTCCGGCCGGGCCTGGACAACCAGACGCTGGGCGTGTGCCAGAGGCTTGTGATGCCTGAGCTCCAGTACATGGCCCGCCTGTACGCCCTGCAGTTCCCGGAGAAGCCCCTCAAGAACATCCCGTTCCTGGGGGCGTAGAGGGGCCGGGCCGGGGACGAGGCCTCCTGCGGACACCAGCTCCTCTCTCCGCCGTCACCGGGGAGGCCGGGGATCCTTGCAGGGCTTCTGGGGCGTTGGGAAACCCAGGCCCGCCGGCCACGGCTCTAAAATGAAGAGGGCGGAGACCCCAGT